AGAGACAGAGCCTACCTCTGTCTCCCAGGCTCGAGTGCAGTGATGCAATCTTGGCTCACTGCAGTGTCCACCTCCCAGGTTCAAGCGATTCTTCTGCCTCTGCCTCCCCAGTAGCTGGGACTACAGGTGCGTGCAACCATGCCTGGCTAATTTTTGTATTTTTAGTAGAGACAGGGTTTCACCCTGTTGACCAGGCTGGTCTCAAACTCCTGACCTCAGGTGATCCGCTGGCCTCAGCCTCCCAAAGTGCTGAGATTGCAGGTGTGAGCCACTACACCCGGCCTCGTTTAGACTTCATTGACATTCCCCCACCCCACCCCTCTTCCCACATCCTCAGATGCCGTGTGAACAGCTTGAATCCCACACTCCACAGGTCCTTCTCCTCACAACCCTCCATGGCACCCTACTGCCTTCAAAATAATTCCCAAAGTCCCCACCAAGACCTTCAAGACACCATGTGATGGGCCCACCTTTGAAACATCATCTCTTACCAGTATAGGTGTCACCACTGCCTTTATGACTTTATTCCAAAGCACCACATGTATTCCCACCTCAGCACCTTTGCACATGCTGTTCCTTTGGCCTGGAATGCTCTTCCCTCAGACGTTATAGCACCTGGATCCTTCTTGTCATGGAGGGTTCTAAGCTCACATGTTAGTTCCGCAGAGGTGTCCTTCCTGAGCCCTGGATCTAAGACATCCCCTTCCAGCTCTCCATCCCGTAACTGTTTTGTCATTGTCATAGCTGATCCCACTTGCTTATTCGTGCCTTATGTCCCCCCACTAGAATATCAGCTCCACGCAGGCAGGGATATCTGTGTTGTTCACTGCTGTGTTCCCAGCGCCTAGAACAGTGCCTGGAAATGTGCGGAAAGCAGATTTTTGTGGCCTTTTTCTTCAAGGTCATTGGACACCAGGAATCCTGTAGCAGACCGCTCCCTTCCCCCATCTACTCGGAGTCTGGAAATCCCCACCTTCTGGGGAACCCCTTCCTGTAGTTCTAAGGTCAGGACTGGGGCCGATTTGTTTAACACAGAGAGCTTCCTGGAGCCAAGCCTCGAGCTAACTGCTTTAATGCATTAACTCACTTAATTCTCACTGCCAGGAGAGTGGGTACACATTATTTCCATTTCATAGGCAAGGAAGTGGAGAGGTACGGAGAAGTCAAGTCATTTGCCCGGGTAGGAAGAGGGGGAGGCAGTGGAATGGAGACACTTGCTGCCTGGGAAGACTCGAGGTGGCCCCTCCAAGCTGGGGGCGTGGGCGACTTGTTTCCTGTTGGGGGAGGGGGAGAAGAGTACATTCCTCCCTCCCCGCCCTCCCACATGTTGGGGGAGAGGCTGGCTGAGAGCATGTCCCACTCCGGACTAGGGGGAACCCCACTGTCCGTCTCAGCTCCCCATGAGGCCGTGGAGAAAATGTAAGTAGCCCGGGGGCGGGCAGGGGGGTGGGCCTTGTCGCCCCCCCACCCACGTGTCTTTCAGCCCGGCCGCACCACCTGGGTCTCCGCCATGAACGGGCCTGCCCTGCAGCCCTCCTCGCCCTCTTCCGCGCCCTCAGCCTCCCCGGCGGCGGCCCCGCGGGGCTGGAGCGAGTTCTGTGAGTTGCACGCCGTAGCGGCGGCCCGGGAGCTGGCCCGCCAGTACTGGCTGTTCGCCCGGGAGCATCCGCAGCACGCGCCGCTGCGCGCCGAGCTGGTGTCGCTGCAGTTCACCGACCTCTTCCAGCGCTACTTCTGCCGCGAGGTGCGCGACGGACGGGCGCCGGGCCGCGACTACCGGGACACAGGCCGTGGGCCCCCAGCCAAGGCCGAGGCGTCCCCGGAGCCAGGCCCCGGCCCCGCCGCCCCTGGCCTGCCCAAGGCCCGCAGCTCTGAGGAGCTGGCCCCGCCGCGGCCGCCCGGGCCCTGCTCCTTCCAGCACTTTCGCCGCAGCCTCCGCCACATCTTCCGCCGCCGCTCGGCCGGGGAGCTGCCAGCGGCCCACACCGCTGCCGCCCCCGGGACCCCCGGAGAGGCTGCTGAGACCCCCGCCCGGCCTGGCCTGGCCAAGAAGTTCCTGCCCTGGAGCCTGGCCCGGGAGCCGCCACCCGAGGCGCTGAAGGAGGCGGTGCTGCGCTACAGCCTGGCCGACGAGGCCTCCATGGACAGCGGGGCACGCTGGCAGCGCGGGAGGCTGGCGCTGCGCCGGGCCCCGGGCCCCGATGGCCCCGACCGCGTGCTGGAGCTCTTCGACCCACCCAAGGTAAGTAAGCCCTGCCCGCGGGGTTGCGCACTTCTGATGGGCATCTGGTGGTCCTTCCCTGCAGTGGCCAGAGCCTGAGCTGTCCAGGCTGAGGTTTCGACTGAAGCAGGGGTTGTCCTGCGCCCATGTGCCCACACGCTGCAACCTGGCTGGAGCCTCTGGCATAGGACACCCATACCACCAGGTAGCTGTGGCGGACCCCGGCTCTGATACTTGCAAGCCTTGAGTACCCCAACTTGGTCTCGTAGAGTTCAAGGCCCAAGCTACAAGCAGCTTGCTCCAGCATCCAGGAGGTCCGGTGGTGCACACGGCTTGAGATGCCTGACAACCTTTACACCTTTGTGCTGAAGGTGAGTGACAAGGCTTTTCACACCCTGGGGCAAGACCCAACCCTGTTCCCTTCCTCCCTGCCAGGTGAAGGACCGGACAGACATCATCTTTGAGGTGGGAGACGAGCAGCAGCTGAATTCATGGATGGCTGAGCTCTCGGAGTGCACAGGCCGAGGGTGAGGTCCTGGGCCCTCGTCCCTGGCACCACGCCCAGATCCTTAACCTCAGCCTCTTCTCCAGCAGGCTGGAGAGCACAGAAGCAGAGATGCATATTCCCTCAGCCCTAGAGCCTAGCACGTCCAGCTCCCCAAGGGGCAGCACAGATTCCCTTAACCAAGGTGGGTAAACCAATAGCTAGGCCATTGTCTTCCTGCGACCACCATCACCCATCTTATCTAACAGGTGCTTCTCCTGGGGGGCTGCTGGACCCGGCCTGCCAGAAGACGGACCATTTCCTGTCCTGCTACCCCTGGTTCCACGGCCCCATCTCCAGAGTGAAAGCAGCTCAGCTGGTTCAGCTGCAGGGCCCTGATGCTCATGGAGTGTTCCTGGTGCGGCAGAGCGAGACGCGGCGTGGGGAATACGTGCTCACTTTCAACTTTCAGGGGATAGCCAAGGTATGGGGTGGGGTGGGGTGGGGTGGGGCAGGCAGCCCGAGCCCACCATCCTCTCCTCCCACAGCACCTGCGCCTGTCGCTGACAGAGCGGGGCCAGTGCCGTGTGCAGCACCTCCACTTTCCCTCGGTCGTGGACATGCTCCACCACTTCCAGCGCTCGCCCATCCCACTCGAGTGCGGCGCCGCCTGTGATGTCCGGCTCTCCAGCTACGTGGTAGTCGTCTCCCAACCACCAGGTCTGACCCTACTGCCCTTTGCTGAAGGGGGTATGGTGTGGTCTCTCTTGGTCACTTGTCCTAGGTTCCTGCAACACGGTCCTCTTCCCTTTCTCCCTTCCTCACTGGGATTCAGAGTCCCTTCCTCACTGGGGTTCAGAGTTGGGCCTTCCCCACCTTAGTTCTTCTGGCTGTCCCCGGGGGCTCAGCCCAGAGGGTCTCCCAGGGCGATCCTCACCCCCCGAGCAGATCTTCCACCTGGTGCCTTCGCCCGAAGAACTGGCCAACAGCCTGCAGCACCTGGAGCATGAGCCTGTGAATCGAGCCCGGGACTCGGACTACGAAATGGACTCATCCTCCCGGAGCCACCTGCGGGCCATAGACAATCAGTACACACCTCTCTGACCAGTGAGGAATTCCAGGCCTCAACAGCTGCCCTTGAGGAGCACAGGCAGAAGTGTGAACTTGTGAATGTAATTGATCTTTCCTTCCTTCCAGAGAAAGATTTAAGGGACACTGTTAACTGCTCGTGCCAGTTTGGAAGTGACCCTTCTATTAGGCCTGTTGAAGGGCCCTCCTGTAGGTTTCATCTATCCACCTGGCTTTCTCCTTATTGTTTACAGATGTAGTTCTTGTTAGAGGATGCCGCTAGCTCCTGCCCGGGGTCCCTATGCCCAGTCCCCGTTACTCTTAGAGAAAGGAGTTGGGGTGAGGGCCAGAGCTGGCAGTGGAAACTTGTTCTCTTTTTCACTGACACTGTCACAGCGGATGACAGACTTTCTACGGGGAGGAGGGGGGGATCATCAGGAAGCCCAGAACACTAACAAGCGGTTCTCCCATCTACCGTCAGTCCACATGGCAGGTCTGCTGTGTCCACACCACAGATGACCACATCTAATCCTGCTTCTACTCTCAGCTTTAGGACAAAAGCTCTGTCAGAGGCACAAGCTGAAGGTCAAAAATGATTTAAAACATTTTACCTCAGACTAATTTCTTTAAAGGATTCAGGTTCAAAACTTAACCACTGCTTATTTCAGTGCACTGTTTCAACTAACACCCATGCTATTTTTGTAGTCAGAAACAGCTATGCAAACCCTACCTAATTTACAGTCTGAGCCAGCATGCTGGCTTGTCTACTGCATCCTCGGGACAGTCACCTGCCACTGAGTGGCCACTGTCCTTCCTAAATGTCAAGAAGTGAAGTATGTCACCCTTTCAGGGAAATTCAGGCAATTACTGAAATAGGAGGGTGGCAAGAACAGTTCTATCCTGGTGCCTTACGAATAAAAAACTGGATTCTGGTTTACAGCAGCTTTACAGTGATAGTTAAATTAACTGGGGCTAGGGGAAGAGCAAGCAAAAAGGGAAGAAGGACTCCTAGGCCCTTTCTAGTAAATCCTTCAGCAACAAGGCTGGCTTGGTGCCCTCCAAGCATCTAATGGCTTATTAAATTATCCCACAAGTGGGTTTTAGGCTCCTTTTTTGAGCCAAAATGGAAGCTGGGAATCTGGTGCCATAACTAATGAGAAACTCCTTTAATAGCCCACAATCAGTGTTCTGTTCTAGCTGGCTACTGCTTCACTGGATTGAGAATCTATCTATCTCCTTGCACACATGGGCACACACAATCTCCACCATCCAGGGAGGTCCTGAAGTCAAATCTCTATCTATACAAGTGATACAATTCATAGGGGGCTGGCTCCTCCCAGAACCTGTCTGGAGGCTCAGAAACGGGGGCAGTGACAGTGGAGTCAGCTGCTCTTGGGTGCCAGCAGAGCCATTCAGTACAACCCCCAGGCTCACAGCAGTGGCTTCTAGGAAACTGGGAGTTTAGATCAGCTTTACAGATACATCGATCAGAGGCTAAAATGAAACCTCAGCCTAAAACTCATAGGACTGACTGCCTGGGAGGAGGGTTAGGTCTGCTTCTTCCACTTATACTTAGTCTCTGTGCTCCAAGAGGTCAAATTTTTGCTTCTAGAATTTCCTTGGGGTCTTTCAGAGGGTGGGGGAACAAACCCCTATGCACTTTTCTTTTTTTTTTTTTTGAGATGGAGTTTCTCTTGTCAACCGGGCTGGAGTGCAGTGGTGCAATCTTGGCTCACTGCAACCTCCACCTTCCTGGTTCAAGCGATTCTGCCTCGACCTCTCAAGTAGCTGGGATTACAAGCACCAGCCACCATGCCTGGCTAATTTTGTATTTTTAGTAGAGACAGGGTTTCACCATGTTGGCCAGGCTGGTCTCGAATGTCTGACCTCAGGTGATCCACCCGCCTTGGCCTCCCAAAGTGCTGGGATTACAGGCGCGAGCCACCGCGCCCAGCCTACACCACTTTTAGTACCAACACTCTTGGGTGATTTCATGGACCCTAAAGCAGACCTGACACTGATCCAGATTTGCAGTCCATTTTTAAGGACACCTGTCTTTATTTCCTCAAAGTCAAGCAGCTTTCTCTGGAAAATGAATGCTAATTAGTGTGAACCAAAAGAGTAAGTAAGAGTCTGAAGTTTTTTTAAAGGAGAAAGCTTATTATGGAAAGTCACTGGTCCTCCCCTCCGCACAGGAAAGGTACCCAGTAGATAATGAACCAAATTAAGTTCCCTCCCTCCAGCCAGAAGTTAAACATCTGGGATATGACGTCTTCATGCCAGGGGCACTCATTTCTTAGCAGCCTCTCTACATACATCTCTCAGGTGGTGCCAAGAGGCACACCAGGTAGAGCAAACTTAGCAGCTCTGACTAACAGGCTGCAAAGTGCAAGTTCAGATTCTGTGGCAGAGATTTGGAAGGCACCCACCTCCAGACTGCTTCCCGTCCAAGTTACCAGGACAGCTCAAAAACATGCTGACAGAAAACTCCCATGGCTCTAGGAAGAAGTGACACTAAGCCAACACCTTTCTTTATGTGGGAGCAGAATCAGCTGATGAAGGGGTGGGCAGCAGTGTGGGGCAGGCACCCCACTGGCTGCAGCTAGCCCACCATAGGCACAGCACATCCCACCACTCTCCTTCCAGTCCTGACCAGGCCCCAGCCGGCAACTTCTACCGAGAGCCATGGCTCAACACCAAACTGGACAGTAGACATCATGATCCCTCCAGTTAGCTCTAATTACAGACCCCACCAGTACAGCTTGACAGCTCCCGGCACCATCCCTTCCTTCATCTGACTTATTGAACTTTTACAAACTAACAGTCACCAGCACCAAAGAATTAAGTCAACTAACCTGCCTTGAATTTTAGACCAGCAATCCATATGGCTTTATCTGGTATAAATCTTCTGCCTTTGATCATTTCTGGACCGTAGGAAAAAGGAATAGCAATCATTAAAATCTTGGGCCAGAGAACACTATTTTTACATAACAGTTTCTTAACCTAAAGTCAAGGCCTTGGACTCTTCCCTGAGGGTTGCCTGAGATTCCTTCATGCTTTCTATTCAGGACTAAGTCCCTTACTGCAAATGTGTTAGCTCTAACATCTCCCACAAGCTAGAGGAACTTGCGAGTATATTAACAAGGACACATCTGACATCCTGTGTTTGGTTAGAATATACAGCACATTGTGATAACATAAAGTGGATTCATCTTGTATCATTATAGGCAGAAGGTATTTGGCAAATTTTTATGTATTGTTTTATGTACTGTACAAGTAACTTATTCTTGAATAATGCAAATTTTGCTATAATGTACAAATTGCTATATGTGAATTAAAAAGTTTTCAGAATCTTGATTTGCTGTCATAATATTTAAAGGCTCTATTAA